GCGGGACAACTCAAAGCAAAGGCAGGAGGGAGCTTCCAGGTCATAGGTAAATATGAGACAAATCATTGCATTCCCTTGAGTTTCTGGTTAGCCTCTCCAGAGGTGGCAATCAGATACGCATTTATCTCAGTGAGCTGAGAGATGACTTTGAACAGAATGGGAGGCAGGTTTGCCCTAAGCAGTTCCCAACTTGACTTTTCCTTTTAAGCTTAATGATTTTGCGGCCCCCAAATTTATTTTCCTTCCACATTTTTTTTTTTAAATCAGACTTAAGGTCTGCCTTGATGTTAATGCTGGAGGAGTGTAAAAAGGCATGTCCAACTCTTACTTCCCTTCGAGGCCAGAATAGTCTCTCAGGTTGAACTTCAGGGTCCCCTGGTAAAGGAGGGAGTCCAGTCAGACGGCTGCGGGGGAGGGGGGGCTTCGAATTTTATGTTTTACAGGCATTAGCGCCACCCATTTCTCCTTAACCCCAAACTTCCTCTCCCCACAACAGAAACGTCATCATTCTGCTTCCACTTATCCAGAAGAAAGGCAGAGGGCGCACACTGCGCAGCGCGGATGGGAAAGTTAACTGAATTATTTGCGGGAAGACAGAGGAGGTGGGGGGTCCCCCAAGCCCCAGCCATTTTGTGGCTCGTAGGGGTTGTCGCTTCCCAAGCCGTGAATGGCCCAAACCCGCCCCCCGCCCCAGGTCGGACTCCTGCCCCGCGCCCCTCTGGGTCGGACCCCAAGCCGAGCCCCCCAACCCCGCGGCTGGGCTGGGCGATTGGGGACGAGCTCCACACATGGAGAACCTGGCCTCGCCTCGCAAGACCGCGGGACGCGCAGATGTGAAGTGCGCCTGCGCGGGGCGCAGCCCCAGCTGCAGACGATCTGTGAGCGACGCGCCGGCGCAAGTCGAGGGCGGTGGCTTGGCTTCCCTGGAATGGGGGACGTCTTAGGACTGCGCCTGCGCGGGGCGCCGGGCCCTGGGCGGGGCCTTCCCGGCTGACGGCCTGCGTGCACTGCGCTTGCGCGGGTTGAGGGCGGTGGCTCAGGCTCCTGGAAAGGACCGTCCACCCCTCCGCGCTGGCGGTGTGGACGCGGAACTCAGCGGAGAAACGCGATTGAGGTAGGTGTCCTGATGGGCAGCTCAGATGGCTGTACTTTGTGTCTCCTTCTCTTTTTAAAAGTAGAAATGGAAAAGAAAATGAAATAAATCAGCAGTTATGAGGCAGAGCCTAAGAGAACTATGGCAACATCAGGTGACTGTCCCAGAAGTGAATCGCAGGTAATTTCCGTTCCACTTCCTAAAAATCTGTGCCTCTCCTCACGCTTTCCTTGGCTTTGAGCAGGGAGAAGAGCCTGCTGAGTGCAGTGAGGCCGGTCTCCTGCAGGAGGGAGTACAGCCAGAGGAGTTTGTGGCCATCGCGGACTACGCTGCCACCGATGAGACCCAGGTAGCCACACGTGGTGGTTAATGCTTTATGGCTTCTTATTGAATTTTAACTTTTTTTTTTCCAGCTCAGTTTTTTGAGAGGAGAAAAAATTCTTATCCTGAGACAAACCACTGCAGATTGGTGGTGGGGTGAGCGTGCGGGCTGCTGTGGGTACATTCCGGCAAACCATGTGGGGAAGCACGTGGATGAGTACGACCCCGAGGACACGTGGCAGGATGAAGAGTACTTCGGCAGCTATGGAACTCTGGTATTGCTTTCTAAATTCCCTGTTCAGCTGGCAGGCAGTGATTCTGAATGTGCATTTCTTCCAGAAACTCCACTTGGAGATGTTGGCAGACCAGCCACGAACAACTAAATACCACAGTGTCATCCTGCAGAATAAAGAATCCCTGACGGATAAAGTCATCCTGGACGTGGGCTGTGGGACTGGGATCATCAGTCTCTTCTGTGCACACTATGCGCGGCCTAGAGCGGTGAGTGGGGTCTCGAGCGCATCCCGGGTGTTGATGTACGCTGACGGTGCCTCTGCTGCTGCAGGTGTACGCGGTGGAGGCCAGTGAGATGGCACAGCACACGGGGCAGCTGGTCCTGCAGAACGGCTTTGCTGACATCATCACCGTGTACCAGCAGAAGGTGGAGGATGTGGTGCTGCCCGAGAAGGTGGACGTGCTGGTGTCTGAGTGGATGGGGACCTGCCTGCTGGTGAGGGCGGGCGTGCGGGCAGCTGGGGGCCGCGGTTGTACCCACCTTCACTTTCCGTCCCCAGGCTGCGCCTCTCCTGAGCTGCCGCATTCTCCCCTGCACCTGTGCGTCTGGCCCTCTTCACGTCCTCCTGGCCTGCTGTCTGCCTCTCCCCTGCACCTGTGCGTCTGTCCCTCTTCATGTCCTCCTTGCCTGCTGTCTGCCTGTTCTCAGAGCCCCTCAGCCCTCAGGCCTTCATCTCTCCTGGCCCATCTTCCTACTCTGACGCTGACATGTAGTAAAAGTCTGAAGACAGAGAAGAGTGCATGTGCGTTTAGCATAGGAGGGGCAGCTTTCAGTCAGTGCAGCAAGGGCATGTAGTTGTTCAGAGATGGTGCTGGAACGACTGATTTGGAGAAAAGAGGCCCTTCTTCACACCATCTGCTAAAATAAACCTCAGATGGGCTCAAGAGTTAAATATTTAAGAAAAGGAGGAAACAAAAAAATTGCTACAAGTTTATTTGTTGTTAGGATGGGAAAGGTTTTTCTAAGAACCAAGTTCATAATGAAGCTGTCAAATAAAATACTTGACAAAAAATTCCCCTTCATACATTAGCACAGCTAAAAACTATTAAATGGTAAATGCAACTAAAGAATTGCAGCTAAAGAATTGTGTGACGTAAAGAGTTGCAATAAGAAAAGCATAAGATAAAGGTAACCTCATGGAAGGTGAGCAGGGACTAGAAAGGCAGAGAAATGCCAGAGGCCAGGAGCTTGAACGTTGTTCAATGCCACCAACAATTTGAAAGTAACTGTAATAGTTTTGACCTGGGAAGTTGGCTGAGCAATCCTCTAATATCTGATGCTCCCGATGCTGAGGTTGTGGGGAAGTGTGCACCGCCATGCCCTTTTTTTGGCAGTGTAAATTGGTAAAGCCTTTTGAAGGAAAATAGGGCAGAATAAGTCAAAGAGCATTAAAATTTTTTTGTTTTTCCAGAAGCAGCAAAGTTCTGAAGGAGACGCAAGTAAAGATACCACAGGTGTCCTAGATTGTCAACAGACCATTTAATCATTTTTGTTAACAAAGCAGGTGACAATTGAGCCCTAATTTGCGTTATCATTAGTTGTTACAGGATCTTGCTTGTTCTCCTGAGGCCACGCCACGATTTCCGAGAAGCAGGTTGCACACTCAGCAGTCTCCCACTAGCCAGTGGCACTGCAGGTGCAGGGGCTGCCTCCTGGACCTTTCAGGACGCTTTGCAAGGTCACTGAGGATCTCCATTGCACATTTGGTAGAATTAAAAGACTGCCAGACTCAGTCTTACTGTTGTTAGTGTATTCGTGCTGTCAATATGTGATGAGGACATATTATATTCCGTTATTCTCTTTAGCTCAAGGAAGAATAAAGAATTTGGACCAAAATTACAACCACATTATGACGAATTTTCTAAGCAAAAGAAACAAAGTAACTGCTGAGGTTAACAAAGATGTAATAATTCTCTTCACACAGCCTTGTACTGTTTTATTGACTGTATTATCACAAATCCTGAGCTTAACGAAAGTCTTTATAAGTCAGCTCATGAAAACAGGCACGTGGCCAGTAAGAATTTAATTTCATACCAATAACACTTCAGACTTCGGATGTATTTAAGGCTGTTTGCACATATTTATAGAATGTGTGGTGTAGATGATGGGACAGCTCCCCCTCAGCAAGACTCTGGCCTAAATGTATTTGCTTTATTTACACAACAAGAGGATAAGCGTAAACACGGGCACTTTCAGTTTGTGGCACTGAAGGACGATCTACACAGGGCACCCTGCAGAGGCCACAACCAAGGCCGCCTGGCTTCCCAGTGGGACAGGCCTAAGGGAGGACTTCTGGCCCCTTTGCTTGATGTTCATGTTTTATGCCTTGATATTTCTTTTTGGTTGCATTCCCTGGAGCTCATGTAGATCATTTTACTTTTCAGAGGTGCTAGTTCTGGTGCCCACACGCACACACACAAAACCATCAACTCTTCTGGATTCCTTGGTTTTAAAGCTTGCCTCATACAAAGTACAGAGACATCTTTTTCAGGAAACATTGCCACCACATGCTTGAAGGACCGCTTATGGCTACACTTAGACATCTCCAACCAAGGTCTCTTCACCTCCTTCTACAACAATGCACTTTGTCTGCACTGGGACAAAAAATGACAGCCTTTTTTCTTTTCTTGTTTTTTTTTTTTTTTGGCGTGGAGCATTTCCGAACTTTCACGTCATAAAAAATGCAGCATAGTTAATCAGCAGCTTGCACTTCTGAGGGCACATTCACCTCGGGGGAGGAGGAAGGAGGAGGAGCTGGTGGGTGCTGAGACTGCAGTGTCCTCCTTCCCAGCAGCTGGACCCAGAGACCAGGCACCAAATTTTTTTGATGAAATTATCCTAAGGAAATAATCAAATTTGTACAGAAATTTATGTTAAAAAATGTTCATGGCAGCACCGTTTAAAATGGGGAGAAAATTGGAAACAACAGAATTGTAGCAATACATATGATCATTAAAAATTATGTTTTAGAAAGATTTTTAACAGTCTTTGGAAAAAGTTGGTGACATGTTGCTAGTTTTTAAAAAAAGTACAGAGTATGTACAGTATGATTCCAATTTTGTGTTTAAAAATTAGACATAGTGGTAACCTAGCTTCAGTTCCAGATAAGATGGAGAAGGCATACTCCTTTCATGTCTCCCACTGAATGCAGCTATAAATCCTGGAGAGTAGACAGGGAGAAACTATTTGAGGACTCTGGAACAAAGACATAGTAGCAATCGACTGGTGAAGAAGACAAGAATTTGAAGTACGGTCAAGTATCTGTGGGCTCCACATCTGTAGATACAACCTACATGTATTGAAAATATCAGAAAATAAAAATAACAATACAACAATAAACATCAATACAAATAACACACCAATACAGTATAGCAGCTACTTACATAACACTGACATTGTATTAGGTAGAAGTAATCTAGAGATGATTTAAAGTCTGTCGGAGGATGTGTGTAGCCTGTATGTAAAAACCACGTTATTTTATATGGGGGACTTTAGCATCCAAGGATTTGAATATCCACGGGGGTCCTGGAACAAGTTCCCCATAGACACCAAGAAACAACTGTATTCCTGAAACAGTCTTGAGTTATCATTTTCTTTCTTCTCCCTCTATGTATGTACATAGAGTGTACATACATAGAGTGAGAAGCAAAGAAGGTCCATGAAATGGACCAATTCTTTTGAAAACTGCAAATTACCACAGTTCATCTAACATGAAATAGATAACCTGAATGGTCCAATAACTAGTAAAGATATTGAATTAATAGTTTAAAAACCTTCTGAAAGGTAAATCTCTACCCTAAATGATTTCACTGGTGAATTCTAT